TTATTTTAAAGAGACAAATAATAGCTATGATAGCTGCAGGAATAATTTTTTAAAGTAAGTTCTAACCACCAATAAAAGCTGTTTGTGTGGGCTTAACATGTTCAAAATACACAATACACATGTACACAATACACGTATACATGGTTCCCATTTATATTTAACATCACACATTTAAAGTGAGAGAGTACAGAAAAAAAGAATAAATGGAAACTGAAGCCATGACAAAGAATCACGGACTATAGGAAAATAAGTCACAAAGAAGTATGCTTATGTAAGAGGAAATATATGTGATAAACAACAGGAGACATGGGAATGAATGTGGTGTCTTATGTCCTTTCTTTAACAGAATCGTGTAACAGACACTACTCAATATCGATCTCAACTGATCCAGTTCTCCAGTCTCCCTGGAAAACAATGGATTGATGCCCAGGGTGCGCTGAACACTGGAACCATGGTCACTTCTGCACTTCACACGATTCTGCTCCCACCAGTTGAGCTACCAACAGTTCCTGGTGCTTTTGCTTCCCAAACATGTTTATGCCATTTGTTGCTTATTACTGTACTTACTTAATTTGATTAAATATTAAGTAAAATGATGAAATGAGTGTAAAAAATTGTTCTATAAAATCTAAATGGAAAGATGCCCTATAGCCTTCCTTGACTTACAGTTGCGTCAAGTAAGGTGGATGTAAGACAATTTTAAAAGACTGGTGTGGGGGCAGGAGTGAGGAATCATAAAAATTTAGAAATCTGCACGAAAATTATTCTAAAAGTACACATTGAACATCCCTAACTTGAAAATCTGAATTTTGAAGTGCTCCAAAATCCAAAACTTTTTGAGCATTGTTATGATACCACAAATGAAAAATCCTACATGGAAGTACTTACCACAAACTTTGCTTCATGCCCCAAATTATTTTAAATATTGTATAAAATTATCTTCAGGCTATAAGGTGTATATGAAACAAAAAATGAATTTCCTATTTAGACTTGGGTCCCATGGCCGAGATATCTCATTATAATGCAAATATTCCAAAATCAGAAAAAAAAAAATCCAAAATCTAAAACACTTTCAGTATTAAGCATTTCAGGTCATGGATACTGAATGTGTATCTTTAATTTCTTGTTCTACTTTGTTTAAAAAAAAGGGGGAAAATAGTAATTCTACAGATGAATAATAATTGCTAATGATGAGCAAATACTTCCTATGACCCAGGAATTCGTCTAAGCACTTCACATATATCAAACTGGTTTAATCTTTATAAATCAGTACTATTATTATCCCCATTTTACAGATGATGGAAAAAGGCACAGAGAGTTAGCCTGCCCAAGGTTACATTCCTTTTAGTGGTGGAGACTGTATTTGGCCTTTATAGTCTGGCTTTTAACTGCTACACTATATCAATGCATTACAGGTATAGTTTATACACACACTAAAGAAGACATGGAACTCCAGTCAGTGGGCTCATAAAAGCTTTAGACCTTCATCAAAAGATTAGAAAATAAATGTTCAATCACAGGTTTTAGGTTTCAAAAGTTTCAAAAGTTTAAAGTTTGCAAGTTATCTTTCTTAAAATTATTTCCTTCTTTTAACTAATTTTTAAATTAAACTCCAGTTCAATCACATCCACTAGAAGGCTTCACTTTCTACAAAGGGGTAGGTAAAGGTGATGATCTTAAATACCATACTGGGAGTTGGGATCTGTGTAGCACTAGAATCAAGAGTTATTGTATATACTTGAGAAGGAGCACAGCCTGATTTAGTTGATGTTTTGGAGGGGTAATCTGGCAGTACAGCTTGGATTATTTTAGTGGGAATGGAGATGACAAAACATGAAGAGAATGGGAGAACTCACTTGGGTAATATATCAGTTTCTGAAATCAATGTATCAAGTGGTTTGGTTATTAGTCAGGCTTAAGGTTTTATTGGCCTTAGGACATAGTCTCTAAGACCATATATTATCTTCATTCATTCATTTAACCAACACCCACTGAGCACCAACTATGCACTAGTGATACAGGGGTGAACAAACAGACACAGTCCCTGCCTTTGCAGAACTTATGTTCTGGTGGGTGATACAGAGAAATAACAAATGAGGGCACAAATAATGAACTATCATTGTAATGTGCTAACAAAGTATGCAGAATACTATAAGAACATACAATCAAGAATCTAATCTAGTTTATTTTAAAAAAAAGTGGGGGGAGCACTCAGATGTTTAAACACAAAACAATAAAAATGAGGATCTTGAGGGTTATCTGTACACTTTTTATTAACCCATTTGGCCACAACAATAACCCAGTAAAAGTGATTTTACATCTAGTTAACTAGTTGACTCAATGTTATTATAACCCTGTAATGTATTTGTTGGGTGCCTGCTATGTAGTGGGCTGTGTTCCAGGAGTGGGACATAAAGCTATGACAAGATAGATCAGGTCCTTGCCTTGACTGAGTCTGAATACATCACCTTCATTTCCACCTCTGCTTCTAAGACAATCAAATACCTTCCCACTCAGATAGGGATTCATCCTATTTCTTGTAGTAATTATAAGTTCCCAGGGTTACAGATTAGTAAATGCCATACCTAAAGACTTAGGATACTGTGCATAAAACACTTTCAATAGTGTCTGTCAGACAGCAGATGCGCAATAAATGTTGACTTTCGTTAGAATTGTGTTATTATTATAATGCTAAATCTCACGTCCTTTCTGGCACACTGGAGTTCATCTCTTCAATTAAATTCCGTAAGCACATATTGTAAGTAGTCTATCAGAATTGATATACTACTTCATGTTAATGATTGAGATCAGTGAGGAAAACCACTTTAATATTGTCTAATTCCTCTCTTAATGCATAGGAGCCATGTGAACTTAGACAAGCATCAACCTCTGTAAGCCTGTTGTCCTCATATTGAAAAATCGAATAACAATACCTATCTCATTTAATTGTTGTCAGCAAAAGTGGGCAGCAGAAGAGTGGGGATCAATAAATGTTAGCCACAAATCATAACTATTTGTATTACTCTGAAAAAGAGGGGTTAACTTATAGTTCATGCATGCTTCCAAATGAATGTGAAAGACTAAAGAATGAGAATTTTTTTGCTATCAAATTAAAAAATTAACAGGCACATTTAGATTGCTGAAGAGAGAAATTAGGATAAGTTTTTTTTTTTTTTTGCTCAATTAAAAACGTTTTCAATGGCATATTTAAAACTACGTATTCTTCCCCATTAAGATCTGCAGAGAAAAAAAAATGAAGGGAGAATAATTGGGAACTCTTGTGAAATCATAAATTATTTAAGCAGAGTACCTACCACTAAGGATTTGAGCATGTATGAGCGATGAGGTGGATTCTTAGAGCAGAGATTCAGCAGTGAGACAGGCTAATGGCATGGGGAGATGTGTTCTATTAGACAACTGTATTGTCCCCTTAATTATATACATATATATGTATATAATATATATGTGTATACATATGTATACATACATGTATATATAAATAGAATTCTTAATCATTTTAAGCAGTGTACAAGGATAATTATTAGCATGGGCTATTTAACTCACTTTTAAAACGTGTAAAACATTATTGTAGGGTTGGGTCTTGATTTGTTTCCCATGAAACTGTTGGTAGTTTAGGGGCCAAATTAACGAAAGACATCTCATTCTAGTGCTTGAGGCTCAGAAATTGGAAAAACGGGCAACTAGGTCAAGCAGTGTTCTCATAGCCTCACAGATGAGCATCCAAAGCAAGGGCCTCCTTCTAGTTGACTTGTGCCAAGGGACAGGAGAAGCGGAGTCTGCCTTCTGGGTCCAGAAGGGGGTTTTGTTAACATGGAGTTGCTCAGCGCCCTTCATAAAAATTCTTCTGGCTGAGGGTTCTACGTTGGCATACGGTTGGTTCCCTCTTCTTTTCCGAGGTGGCGAGTATCTCTTCCTTTGCCAAGATGGCGGCTCCAGAATCCTCTGGAGGCGGCCCCCGTAGATCGTCTCCGGACAAGAGGCTTGCTGAAAGCCTACTTCTTTCCTTTCACATCAGACAATGCACAGGGAACCGTTTACCCTTGAGAACCAAGGAAGGACGGCTTAGGCTACCCGCGATCGCGAACCTTTGCCAAGATGGTGGCCGCGGGGACGGGCTGGCGACACTGTACCCTACCAAGATGGCGGCGGGCGGCTTCCGGGACGCGCTTCCCCAATCGTCTTCAAGATGTCAGAGCAGGGGGAGCCGCCGTCAGTCTGAGCGCGGCGGGAGGTGAGAGAGTGGCTGTGGCCGAGCGCCCGAGCTTAAAGCTGCCTGTATTTTGTTTTATTTGTAGGGGCAGGGGTCCTATGAACGTGATAGGGTGAGCAACGCACAGAGTCGAGGGCAGCAAATGTCAAGATTCGGGGGTGGGGCCTGCACCGGGAACTTGGACGCGGGCCCTGGCCGGGGTGGAAGAAGAGGTCAGGAGTTTCGGAAGGGGGGCTATATTTCGCCAGCAACTTACTATTTCGCCTGCAACTTGCTTTTAAGCCTGCCGCCCCCTGCTTTCCTTAATCATAATAATAAAAAAAAAGTGCAAAGAAATCCAGCTCGCTGGAGGTTTTGCATTTGGCGTG